CTGCCAGTGGCTACCTTCCTTGCACTAGAATTGCAAACAAATTCCTCACTGAGCTCTCTGCAGCCCTGCAGGCTCTGGCCCTCCCGATATGGCTCTGACTTCAATGTGCCCATTACTTGTCCCCTTGCTGACGGCCTCCTCACAATTCCACTTACTCACCAAGTTCTCTCCTGCCTCAGGACCTTTGCACTTGATGTTCTTTCTGCCAATGATGCTCTTCCCAGGAGGGCAGGCCCCTGTAGTCCCAGCTACTCAGAAGGCTGAGGTGGGAGGACTGTTTGAGGCCAGGAATTCAAGTTCGGCCTGGGCAACACAGCAAGACCCTGCCTCTAAAAGAACAAAATGCTCTTCCCAGACTCTACCCATGGCGGTTCCTCTTGCTATTTAGATCTTTGCACAGACAGGCCTCCTTCTCTCTCCCCCAGCCAAGGAGCCCTAGCCGTCACTTCACCTGCTAATTTTCGTCCTAGCACTTACTGCTCTAAAATTATCTTCGTCATGTATCTAAGCATTTGTTTGCTGTCTGTCTCTTCCCACCAGGATGCCAGCTCCACGACAGCAGGGACCGCATTGTCTCTGCTGATTCCTCAAGACTCAGCAAGGTGCCAGGTGCCCAGTAAATGAAGTTTACATGAAGCCAATGGAGTTTTGAAATCGAAAATGTTTCTCAAACTGCAAAGAAGTGGGCACAGGTGAGGGCTAATGGTGGGGTGAGGGTGGGGGCCTGGCCTGACGCTGGAAGCTCCTGTACGCAGGGCGCTAGTGTCCTCCCAGGCCGCACCGGGATCCCACCGCAGAGGCCCCCTCCCGCAGGCCGGCCAGCGGGCGGGGGGCGCGCAGTGGGGCGCGCGGACCGCCAGGGGGTGCTGTCGGGGCGCGCACGGCCCACCTGGCGCCCGGGGCCGCGAGCGAGCGCAGCCAGGCCGCCCGGGAACTTTTTTCCTCGCGCTCTTGCTCTCCTTCTCCCCCCGCGCGTCGCCCGCCCGCCCGTCCGCTCGTCCGCTCTTCCTGTGCGGAGGGGATCGCATTCCTCGCGGCACCCGCGGACACCAGGCAGGCCCGGCCGGGTGCGCGGCCAAGGCCCGCTCCCCGCGTCCCCGGGCGCCGCCCCCGCCCGCGGCTGGGCTCCGAGAGACGAGTGGGAGAGCGAGTGCAGCGAGGGCGAGAGGCGAGCCGAGCAGGCCGCCCTGCCCGCGGCCCTAGCGCCGGCGCGAGGAGGGGGCGCCGCGGCCCACCCTCCTTCCTGCCTGGCCGCGGGCCGGCCGGGCCGCCGCGCCCCGACCCCCATGGCCACCCAGGCCTCCGGGCCGCGAAGTCGCAGCGCCAGACCCAAGGCCCCCGAGTGAGCGCGGGCGCCGAGGTGAGCAGCGAGCGCCGGGGCGCGGGGGGCGCTTCTAGTTTCCCACCCCTCCCCCTCTTGACAGGCAAGCCGGTATATTCGGGGCCCAGGAGCAAGGAAAAGTGGCCTTTTGCGTGACACAGAAGTGGACACATCATTCTGATCTCAGGGCAGGCTCAGCCCCATAACTCTGGCAAAAGCTCTCACAAGCAAAAGCCTTGGAGAGGAGGAGAATGTATCAAGGTGAGATCCAGGCCCCAGAAGCCAACTGTGGAGTAGCTAATTTTAAATTTTTTTTTTTTTCTAGAGACAGGGGTCTTGCCATGGCTGGTCTTGAAGTCCTGGGCTCAAGCGATCCTCCCTCTTTGGCCTCCCAAAGTGCTGGGATTACAGGAGTGAGTCACTGCACCCAGCCTTACTCCTCTTTAGACTCCCAAGCCTAGACCAATTGCTTTCAAATTCTTGCCCGTGACCTATAGTAAGAAATACATCGTAGGTAACTACACAGGTCACACTGTATATAGCTGAAACAAAAGTTTACTGAAATAACTCCCTTACTGTGTCTGCTGGTCTGTAATCCTTTTTGTTCTTGTGTATTTGTTTTTTTTTTAATTACTGATTGCTACCCACGAAATTAATTTTGCAATCCACTGATGGGTCATACCCAGAATTTGAAAAAAACAAGCCTAGGAAATGAATTTGCCATCTATTCATGCAACAAATGTTAATTGCAACCCTAATAATTCCTCTCATGTTAAACTACTCAAGTAACACTTGGATACTTGGGTGAAAAATGCAAATAAGCCAGAAATATATGTAGTAAAAGTAAAAGTTCCCTTGGCACCCTCCCTGCAGGTAACCCCAGTTAATAGTTTGAACGTATCCTTCCAGACTTTTTGTTACTCACTTAATGCATATATATATATATATATATATATATATATATATATGTATGTATGTATGTATATTACATATACCAATCCATGCATAGTTTTCTTTTTCCCCAAGTGAGGACATACTGTGGGCTCTTCCTCGGCAGCTTCCTTTTTCCTCTCCGTTTGTCTTGGAGAGGTTGGTTGTGTGGCGAAGTCCTTCAGGGCAAGTTCTGGGTTGACTCCTGGCTCCACCACATACTGAACAGGCCATTTACCTCTCTGTGCCTCAGTGTCCCCATCTTTACAATCAGGAGAATAACAGTACAGACCTCACGGTACTGAAGTAAAGATGCAGTGAGTTAATCCATATGAAGTTTAGAGCAGTGCTTTTGCCAATAAATGCTGATTGCTGCCGTCATTGTTGTATTGTTATTGCTGTTCTATCTCCATGGCAGCCCATGTTTGAAATGCATTGCTTTCCACAGCTGCCTGTGGCCATGGCATGGGTGTCTTTTTCCTCCCCTATCCAACGTGTGGCTCCACAGGGAGGGAGGAGGTGCAACAGCAACGGTGTGCGCAGAGCAGCGTCTCTGCGGGAGAGGCACCTGGGCACTGGGCCCAAGGGAACAGGGATTTTCCAAGGACCCACTGTTTCCAAAGTTCTGTGCTTAATGTCGGGGTCCAAGCAGGAAGCATCCCTGCACTTGACCACAAGAAGGTCACAGCCCAGTGGGTGATTGGGACCCAGCTCATAGCCAAGGCCTCGACCAGAGCTGGAGGCTTCCTGGAGGAGGGGCCTTTGAGCAGGTGCTTCAGGCACGGCGAGGTAAGAGTGAGAGGAGCATTCCTGGCAGAGGGAACACAGTGAGCAGAGCGAGTCTTTGGAAGCTGGAAGGGATGTGGCCTGTGTGCTGTAGCCAAACAAGAGGGGAGGACTTGGCTCAGAAAGAATGGTGGCGGAAGAGGTTGGGCTGTTGCTGGGACCTCCTCACTGGCCTCCCTGCCTCCATCCTGTCCCCTCCCAGGTGCTGGCCAGCAGCACTGTCAGAGCGATCGTTCTAAACCCAGCAGATAACCTCCAGTGGCTCCTGCTGCCTTATGAATAAAGGTCCCATCTGTAGTTCTTCCCATGCTGTCCAGGGCCATTTCTGGTGTCCTCTGCCTGCCCTGTCCTCATTCAGTCCTGTCCCCTCCAGCCACAGCTGGCACCTCCTTGTTAAGGTGCAGCCATGTGCATCCTTGCCTCTGTGCATCGGGCTGGGCTGTTCCTTCCACCTGGGATGCCCCTCACCTTCCTCCCTGCCGCCCCAGACCAAAACAGACGTCCTGTCTCCTCCTCCTCTGACCTCCGAGGCAGAATGAGTCATCTCCCTTTGTCTATACTCGTGGCATAGCGTTTATCACGGAATTATCGGCAATTCTGCCAGTGTCTGTCCTCCCCATGAGGCTGAAGCATCGAGGCCTGAAAGCACGTCTCCTTGCTCTCTCCGGCCCAGTGCCAAGGGCGAGGCCTAGAACACAGGACGCTCAGAAATGCTTCCTGGCAGGAGGGCCAGGTGAGGTGGAGAGGGTGAGAGCCCCAACATTGTCGTGCGAGCGCTCACATTTGTTTCTCCCAAGGATCTCATCTGGCCACCGCGTTCTGGAAGAGGCGAGAGGGAGAGCGTGCGCGAGAGGAGAGAGACGGCGGGGGAAAGGGAGACGGCGAGACGCGCAGCGCCGGCGCCCGGGAGACCCAGGAGGAGCCCGCAGGTATTGTTGGCGGCGGAGCTTTGTGTTTTCGGCTCCCTCCCTCCCTTCCTTTTTCTTTTCACAGATAACCAGCCCGAGTCATGCAGTCTTTTCGAGAAAGGTGTGGTTTCCATGGCAAACAACAGAACTACCAGCAGACCTCGCAGGAAACATCACGCCTAGAGAATTACAGGCAGCCGAGTCAGGCCGGGCTAAGCTGCGACCGGCAGCGGCTGCTCGCCAAGGACTATTATAACCCGCAGCCTTACCCGAGCTATGAGGGTGGCGCTGGCACGCCCTCTGGCACTGCAGCCGCGGTGGCCGCCGACAAGTACCACCGAGGCAGCAAGGCCCTGCCCACACAGCAAGGCCTGCAGGGGAGGCCGGCTTTCCCTGGCTACGGCGTCCAGGACAGCAGCCCCTACCCAGGCCGCTATGCTGGTGAGGAGAGCCTTCAGGCTTGGGGGGCCCCACAGCCACCACCCCCACAGCCGCAGCCACTACCTGCAGGGGTGGCCAAGTATGATGAGAACTTGATGAAAAAGACAGCAGTGCCCCCCAGCAGGCAGTATGCAGAGCAGGGCGCCCAGGTGCCCTTTCGGACTCACTCCCTGCACGTCCAGCAGCCACCGCCGCCCCAGCAGCCCCTGGCATACCCCAAGCTCCAAAGGCAGAAGCTGCAGAACGACATTGCCTCCCCTCTGCCCTTCCCCCAGGGTACCCACTTTCCTCAGCATTCCCAGTCCTTCCCCACCTCCTCCACCTACTCCTCCTCTGTCCAGGGTGGTGGGCAGGGGGCCCACTCCTATAAGAGTTGCACAGCACCGACTGCCCAGCCCCATGACAGGCCGCTGACTGCCAGCTCCAGCCTGGCCCCGGGGCAGCGGGTCCAGAATCTTCATGCCTACCAGTCGGGCCGCCTCAGCTATGACCAGCAGCAGCAGCAGCAGCAGCAGCAGCAGCAGCAGCAGCAAGCCCTTCAGAGCCGGCACCATGCCCAGGAAACCCTCCATTACCAAAACCTCGCCAAGTATCAGCACTACGGGCAGCAAGGCCAGGGCTACTGCCAGCCGGACGCAGCCGTCCGGACCCCAGAGCAGTACTACCAGACCTTCAGCCCCAGCTCCAGCCACTCACCCGCCCGCTCCGTGGGCCGCTCACCTTCCTACAGTTCCACACCGTCGCCGCTGATGCCAAACCTGGAGAACTTTCCCTACAGCCAGCAGCCGCTCAGCACCGGGGCCTTCCCCGCAGGGATCACTGACCACAGCCACTTCATGCCCCTGCTCAATCCCTCCCCAACGGATGCCACCAGCTCTGTGGACACCCAGGCTGGCAACTGCAAGCCCCTTCAGAAGGACAAGCTCCCTGAGAACCTGCTGTCGGATCTCAGCCTGCAGAGCCTCACGGCGCTGACCTCACAGGTGGAGAACATCTCCAACACCGTCCAGCAGCTGCTGCTCTCCAAGGCTGCTGTGCCGCAGAAGAAAGGTGTCAAGAACCTCGTGTCCAGGACCCCAGAGCAGCATAAAAGCCAGCACTGCAGCCCCGAAGGGAGCGGCTACTCAGCCGAGCCCGCAGGCACACCGCTGTCAGAGCCGCCGAGCAGCACGCCACAGTCCACGCATGCGGAGCCGCAGGAGGCCGACTACCTGAGCGGCTCCGAGGACCCACTGGAGCGCAGCTTCCTCTACTGCAACCAGGCCCGTGGCAGCCCTGCCAGGGTCAACAGCAACTCGAAGGCCAAGCCCGAGTCCGTGTCCACCTGTTCTGTGACCTCTCCTGACGACATGTCCACCAAATCTGACGACTCCTTCCAGAGCCTACACGGCAGTCTGCCGCTCGACAGCTTCTCCAAGTTCGTGGCGGGTGAGCGGGACTGTCCGCGGCTGCTGCTCAGCGCCCTGGCACAGGAGGACCTGGCCTCCGAGATCCTGGGGCTGCAGGAAGCCATCGGTGAGAAGGCCGACAAAGCTTGGGCTGAAGCACCCAGCCTGGTCAAGGACAGCAGCAAGCCACCCTTCTCGCTGGAGAACCACAGCGCCTGCCTGGACTCTGTGGCCAAGAGTGCGTGGCCCCGGCCTGGGGAGCCGGAGGCCCTGCCCGACTCCTTGCAGCTGGACAAGGGCGGCAATGCCAAGGACTTCAGCCCAGGGCTGTTTGAAGACCCTTCCGTGGCCTTCGCTACGCCTGACCCCAAAAAGACAACTGGTCCTCTCTCCTTTGGTACCAAGCCCACCCTTGGGGTTCCTGCTCCAGACCCCACTACAGCAGCTTTTGACTGTTTCCCGGACACAACCGCTGCCAGCTCAGCGGACAGCGCCAACCCCTTTGCCTGGCCAGAGGAAAACCTGGGGGATGCTTGTCCCAGGTGGGGATTGCACCCTGGCGAGCTTACCAAGGGCCTGGAGCAGGGTGGGAAGGCCTCAGATGGCATCAGCAAAGGGGACACCCATGAGGCTTCGGCCTGCCTGGGCTTCCAGGAGGAGGACCCCCCTGGGGAGAAGGTGGCCTCGTTGCCCGGGGACTTCAAGCAGGAGGAGGTGGGTGGGGTGAAGGAGGAGGCAGGTGGGCTGCTGCAGTGCCCCGAGGTGGCCAAGGCTGACCGGTGGCTGGAGGACAGCCGGCACTGCTGTTCCACCGCCGACTTCGGGGACCTCCCACTGCTGCCACCCACCAGCAGGAAGGAGGACCTGGAAGCTGAGGAGGAGTACTCCTCCCTATGTGAGCTCCTGGGCAGCCCCGAGCAGAGGCCTGGCATGCAGGACCCGCTGTCACCCAAGGCCCCACTCATCTGCACCAAGGAGGAGGTGGAGGAGGTGCTGGACTCCAAGGCCGGCTGGGGCTCTCCGTGCCACCTCTCAGGGGAGTCCGTCATCCTGCTGGGCCCTACAGTGGGCACCGAGTCAAAGGTCCAGAGCTGGTTTGAGTCCTCTCTGTCACACATGAAGCCAGGTGAAGAGGGGCCTGATGGGGAGCGAGCTCCAGGGGATTCCACCACCTCGGACGCCTCTCTGGCCCAGAAGCCCAACAAGCCTGCTGTGCCCGAGGCGCCCATCGCAAAGAAAGAGCCTGTGCCACGGGGCAAAAGCTTACGGAGCCGTCGGGTGCACCGGGGGCTGCCCGAGGCCGAGGACTCCCCATGCAGGGCACCAGTGCTGCCCAAAGACCTCTTGCTCCCTGAATCCTGCACAGGGCCCCCCCAGGGACAGATGGAAGGGGCTGGAGCCCCAGGCCGGGGGGCCTCGGAAGGGCTCCCCAGGATGTGTACTCGTTCTCTCACGGCCCTGAGTGAGCCCCGCACGCCCGGACCCCCAGGCCTGACCACCACCCCTGCACCCCCAGACAAACTGGGGGGCAAGCAGCGAGCCGCCTTCAAGTCGGGCAAGCGGGTGGGGAAGCCCTCACCCAAGGCTGCCTCCAGCCCCAGCAACCCGGCCGCCCTGCCTGTGGCCTCCGACAGCAGCCCGATGGGCTCCAAGACCAAGGAGACAGACTCACCCAGCACGCCTGGCAAGGACCAGCGCTCCATGATCCTTCGGTCACGCACCAAAACCCAGGAGATCTTCCACTCCAAGCGGCGGAGGCCCTCTGAGGGCCGGCTCCCCAACTGCCGTGCCACCAAGAAGCTCCTCGACAACAGCCACTTGCCCGCCACATTCAAGGTCTCCAGCAGCCCCCAGAAGGAGGGCAGGGTGAGCCAGCGGGCAAGGGTCCCCAAACCTGGTGCAGGCAGCAAGCTCTCTGACCGGCCCCTCCATGCGCTCAAAAGGAAGTCGGCCTTCATGGCGCCGGTCCCCACCAAGAAGCGGAACCTGGTCTTGCGGAGCCGCAGCAGCAGCAGCAGCAACGCCAGTGGCAATGGGGGAGATGGGAAGGAGGAGAGGCCTGAGGGTTCCCCCACCCTCTTCAAGAGGATGTCTTCTCCCAAGAAAGCCAAGCCCACCAAGGGCAATGGCGAGCCTGCCACAAAGCTCCCACCCCCGGAGACCCCCGATGCCTGCCTCAAGCTCGCCTCTCGGGCAGCCTTCCAGGGGGCCATGAAGACCAAGGTGCTGCCACCCCGGAAGGGCCGGGGCCTGAAGCTGGAAGCCATCGTGCAGAAGATCACCTCGCCCAGCCTCAAGAAGTTCGCATGTAAAGCGCCAGGGGCCTCTCCTGGTAATCCTCTGAGCCCATCCCTTTCCGACAAAGACCGTGGGCTCAAGGGTGCTGGGGGCAGCCCAGTGGGGGTGGAAGAAGGCCTGGTAAATGTGGGCACCGGGCAGAAGCTCCCAACTTCTGGGGCTGATCCGTTATGCAGAAATCCAACCAACAGATCCTTAAAAGGCAAACTCATGAACAGTAAGAAACTGTCTTCTACTGACTGTTTCAAAACCGAGGCCTTCACATCCCCGGAGGCCCTGCAGCCTGGGGGGACTGCCCTGGCGCCTAAGAAGAGGAGCCGGAAAGGCCGGGCAGGGGCCCATGGACTCTCCAAAGGCCCGCTGGAGAAGCGGCCCTATCTTGGCCCGGCTCTGCTCCTGACTCCCCGAGACAGGGCCAGTGGCACACAAGGGGCCAGTGAGGACAACTCTGGTGGAGGAGGCAAGAAGCCAAAGATGGAGGAGCTGGGCCTGGCCTCCCAGCCCCCGGAGGGCAGGCCCTGCCAGCCCCAGACAAGGGCACAGAAACAGCCAGGCCACACCAACTACAGCAGCTATTCCAAGCGGAAGCGCCTCACTCGGGGCCGGGCCAAGAACACCACCTCTTCACCCTGTAAGGGGCGTGCCAAGCGACGACGACAGCAGCAGGTGCTGCCCCTGGATCCCGCAGAGCCTGAAATCCGCCTCAAGTACATTTCCTCTTGCAAGCGGCTGAGGTCAGACAGCCGGACCCCCGCCTTCTCACCCTTCGTGCGGGTGGAGAAGCGAGACGCGTTCACCACCATATGCACTGTTGTCAACTCCCCTGGAGATGCGCCCAAGCCCCACAGGAAGCCTTCCTCCTCTGCCTCCTCTTCCTCATCCTCGTCCTCGTTCTCCTTGGATGCAGCCGGGGCCTCCCTGGCCACACTCCCTGGAGGCTCCATCCTGCAGCCGCGGCCCTCCTTGCCCCTCTCCTCCACGATGCACTTGGGGCCTGTGGTTTCCAAGGCCCTGAGTACCTCTTGCCTTGTTTGCTGCCTCTGCCAAAACCCGGCCAACTTCAAGGACCTTGGGGACCTCTGTGGGCCCTACTACCCTGAACACTGCCTCCCCAAAAAGAAGCCAAAACTCAAGGAGAAGGTGCGGCCAGAAGGCACCTGTGAGGAGGCCTCGCTGCCGCTTGAGAGAACACTCAAAGGTCCCGAGTGTGCAGCTGCCGCCACTGCCGGGAAGCCCCCCAGGCCTGACGGCCCAGCTGACCCGGCCAAGCAGGGCCCACTGCGCACCAGTGCCCGGGGCCTGTCCCGGAGGCTGCAGAGCTGCTACTGCTGTGATGGCCGGGAGGATGGGGGCGAGGAGGCAGCCCCAGCCGACAAGGGTCGCAAACATGAGTGCAGCAAGGAGGCTCCGGCAGAGCCCGGCGGGGAGGCCCAGGAGCACTGGGTGCATGAGGCCTGTGCCGTGTGGACCGGCGGCGTCTACCTGGTGGCCGGGAAGCTCTTTGGGCTGCAGGAGGCCATGAAGGTGGCCGTGGACATGGTAAGAGGCCAGCCCAGCCAGGGTGGGGAGTGAGACTCACCTGCCTTTCCTTTCTCTTCATCAGATGTGTTCCAGCTGCCAAGAAGCCGGGGCCACCATTGGGTGCTGCCACAAAGGATGCCTCCACACCTACCACTACCCGTGTGCCAGCGATGCAGGTACGAGCCCGCCCAGGAACAGGAGGGCATTGTCCTAACCACCGAAACTTCTCTTTGGTCACAGGTTGCATATTCATCGAAGAGAACTTTTCTTTGAAATGTCCCAAACATAAGGTAGGGGACCACAGTGTTTTGTAGGGCGAGGGGTCGGTAACTGGCGGGCGGGCGTCTTTTGCAGAGGCTGCCGTAGTAATCCACCCCAACGGCCGGAGGAGCCGCCGGAGCCCGCCTGCCCGCCCGCCGCCGAAGGAGAGGAGCCGCCTGCGCAGCCCCCGGGCCTTTGAGCTGCTCCCAGCGCTGGTCCAGAGCCGATCCTTGATCCGGGTCCCGGATCGTGGATCCGGCCGCCTAGGGCTCAGACTTGCGGCCCCGGGTTGGGAGGAAAACCCGTTCCGGAGCCGCCTGCTCCCGGAACCGGACGGCACAGGGCGTTCTTGCCCACCCCAGGGGCCAGGCTTGCGGAGGGGGAGCCCGCGGAGCGGCCAGACTCCCCGGGGCGCTCAGCCTCCGGCGAGGGTGGGAGACGGCTTTGTCCTGGGGACACTTTCCCTCTGGAATCTCAAGACGACGTGGCACACATTCCACGTGGGTGCTGCCGCCACCCCAGTCGGTCGTGGCGTGCAGCTGGGAGCCCTGGGCTTGGGGGTGGGGGTCGAAACAGTACTGGAAGAGGCGGAGGGCGGCTCCTAGCTCCGTGGACTAGGCGGGGGAGAAAGGAAGCCTTTCTGAGAGCGGGCTAGGCCGGCACTGGAGAGGCCGGAGCCTTTGGAACAAACCGTGCGGAACGCGTCCAGGGGCCTTCCCGCCCAGCCTTTGCCAGATCTCTCGTGCGGTTCGGGCAAAGCCGGGGTAGACCTGGGCTATGCTCAGTTAGGGGTTGCGGGATCCCCGAGTGTGGGCGGGACTGGGACACCCTTTGGCCTCTGTTTGTCCCCTTTCCAGTCCTCCACCCCACCCCTGGAGCCCAGCCTGGGAGCGCAAAACCCAAGAAGCGGCCAGAACGCACCTCCGGCTCCGGCGGACGCGCGACCGTTGTGCACCACCAGGGACCGCCGCGCCTACTCTGCACGGGAGCAGGGACAGCGCTAGATTTCGTGTACAAAACCTGTGTACCCCTCTATATATATGTTACATAGAATGTATATATGTTGGGAACATGCTCGCTTCTCCCGTGTGTCGCCGCCGTGCGTCGTGCGCCCGCAACAGAGCCCCAACCGGGCCTTTGCCGGGTAAGGGGCTACCGCGACGCCACTTGTCCACGCAGCCACCACCGGCCCGGGCCAGTCCCTGCCAGTCCGTCCGCCTGTCCGTCCGTGTCCTCAGCTCTGTCCACGCTTCGATAGGCCTGACGCAGCCCCCAGCCCAGGGCCGCCCTAGCAACTTCCTGTACATATGACTGTAAAATGGTAAACGTGTGTATTATATCTGGCCTCGTTATATAGTGTATATATATGTATACATATACATATATATAATATATATGAAGACTGTAAATGTTAAGACGACTAGTGTTCTTATTAGTATATTGCTTCACACTGAAGATTGTGTGTATCGAGCTGTTTCTAAAAGATGTTTATTTTCCTTAAGAGTAAAAAACAGTCATTGCATTCAGAAAAAAAAAAAAAAAAAAGTCAATAAAGATACAACGATTGTTTTGGAAAATCTGCAGCCCGTGGATTCCGACCAGATTCAGC